TAGCTGCCAGATGTACTTATGTCACAAATTGCTTGGGCTTTCCCTACGGCTGGCTGGAAGGTAGGGGTGGGGTTCATAGCTCTCCCATGGCTGTACAGCCTCATGCTCCTTTTGAGCCCCTGCACTGGGACCCCTGCGGGGGGACGGGGGGAAGGACCTTGGGCAAATCCCCTAGCCTCTCAGCTCTGGGTGCCTGCTCTGTGAAGTGCACATCATCAGTCTCCCTCCACAGGGAGGCCGATGGTGGCTGAAATGATGCTCTGTACAGCGCTCATCACACAGCCGGGGTCCAACAGGCAGCCAGCAGACCTGCTCGAGGGGACCCACCTCTCCCCAAACTGCTCTCCCCTCCCCGCGACCTTCCCAGCCTTGGAGCCTACAAAGCCCCCGCGCTGTCTCCACCAAGCCACTGTCTCCCTGCGGTCAGGAACCCCAGGGCAAGGGAGCCCTTCTGCGGGTGCTCCGAACCCCAGAAAGCCTCTGGTCCATAGAGTTCAAAGGGCACTGGGAGCAGCCCACCTGGCCCCGAGACAGCAGCGGAACTACACTACCCAGAATTCCCGGGGCTGGCCAAAAAGGAAATGTCGTTTGTTCAAGGAGAGGCTCAGCTCCCCGAGCAGCTGCAGAGACAGGGAGCGAGGGGGAGCGAGGGATTACCAGGGGGAGGGCGGGCTGTGTGCGGGGAGCGAGGGTGGAGAGCCAGGCGGGCGGGGAGGAGGAGGCGGCGCCCGCCCGCCGCCGCCGCCGCCGCCTGCGGACCTGCATCCCCGCGGGGCCGGCGAGCGGGCGGCGGTCCCTGCGTGCGCCGGCTGCGCTCGGCCGGCGGCGGCGGCGAGCGGACGCGGGGGCCGGGCCGGCGCAGGGGCCGAGTTTCTGCAAAGTTTGACCCGGTTGCCTTTCCGATGCTGCAGCAGAGCGAGGCAGCGCGGGGCGCGCCAGGCGGCAGCGGCGCGGCGGCGGGGCTGAGCGGCGACAGCGCGCTCACAATGATCATAAAATAAAGGAGGCGCGCGGGGTGGGGGCGAGAGAGCCCCGAGCCTCAGCCCTCCGCCCCCGGCCGCCCCCCCGAAGCCCCAAGCCGGGAGGAGGGTGGGGGCCGGGGGCGCCCACGCCGGCCCCAGACTCCAGTAGAGCCAAGGGACAGTGCCCGGGGAAGGGGGTGGGGGCGCCCCAAGAACGTGCCCGCGGCCGGGTCAGGGGCGTCCGGAGAGCGGCTGCCCGGGCCAGCGGAGTGGCCCCCGGGGCAGGTGAGTCGGCGGCGCCGCCCGAGTGGGGGCGTGCGCGCCAAAGTTCCCCGGCAGCGGCGAGCGCGCCCGACGCGTGGGGACCCGGGGCTGCTCGCGGCTGGAGAGGGGCGACAGAGGCGCTTGACGCGGCGGAGCGGGGGCACTATGCCCTCCGAGGGCCGAGGGACCCCAGCCGGGAAAGGGGTGCCCGCCGGATCCGACGGCACTGGTGGGTGGCCCTGCGCCCAGGGAGCCGGAGGGCTTGACGCGCTGTCCCTTCCACCTCCCACCAGGTCCTCGGCGGCCGCGGCGAAGCAGGCGGCGGCGGCCGGAGCGCAGCCCCGGGACCCTGCACGGCGGCCGGCAGCGACAGCGGCGAAGGGACGCGGCGCCCCTGCGTGGGGACGTCCGGCCCGCGCCCGCGAGTGGGCGCCGACGGGGACCCGCGCCGCGCTCCCCCGTCACCGGCGAGCGGCCGGAGCCCTGAGCTCGCCTCCTGGAAGCCGCGGGTCGGCGCTCGCCCCGAGGGCGCCGGGACCTCGGCCGGGTGAACACAAACTGCTCTGCAATTGATTCGACCGCGCCGGGCGGGTGCGGGTGCGGGGCCCGGAGGGAGCGCGTGCGGAAGGCCGGAGGGCAGGAAGTCAGGCTTCTGCCGCGAGGGTGGCGCGGCCGCGCGGGGACAGAGCCTTCCTTATTTATGAGTCTGCCGGCGCTCGCCTGCTTCCTCCGAAGACTTCAGGGAGAGTCTGCGAGCTGCCGTCCCCGCGTGTGAGGCACAGAAGGGCTGGATGTCAGAACCGCATAATTATTCATTAAACTACAAACTTTTTTTAACCCAAAGAATATCGGTGATTTTTGTCCACTGCGAGGAGAAGAAGAGAGAGCCCAGGGCTCATGAAATGCAGCAGAATCCTTATTTATAAACAGGCCGCGGTAGTGATATATGCAACCCCAGTCTACTCAGTGAGTTTTCTATCCTATGGATATCGGTCTTGAGAGTTGAGATTGGAGAGCAGCGCCGTCTGTACTGGGTCCTGCAGCCTCTGTCCTTTCAATGCCTGGTTTTTTCTGTGACTGCTGGCCTTCCCTGGAGATCAGAGCGCTCCTGTATGCCATGGGCTGTATTCAGAGCATCGGAGGCAAAGCCAGAGTCTTCCGGGAAGGGATCACGGTGATTGATGTGAAAGCCTCCATCGACCCCGTCCCCACTAGCATCGATGAGTCCTCCAGCGTGGTGCTCCGCTACCGGACACCCCACTTCCGGGCCTCGGCCCAGGTGGTCATGCCGCCCATCCCCAAGAAGGAGACTTGGGTAGTTGGCTGGATCCAGGCGTGCAGCCACATGGAGTTCTACAACCAGTACGGCGAGCAGGGCATGTGAGTACGGCCGAGAGCCAGCTCTGGGAACTTTTTATTATTAATTTTTTTTTTTTTAAGACAGGGTCTGGCTCTGTCACCCAGGCTGGAGTGCAATGGTATGATCTCGGCTCACTGCAACCTCTGCCTCCCAGGTTCAAGCGATTCTCCTGCCTCAGCCTCCCGAGTAGCTGGGATTACAGGTGCCTGCCACTACGCCCAGCTAATTTTTGTACGAGTGAGTGAACTGGCCTTCCTTGTCCTCAGGTCCAGCTGGGAGCTCCCCGACCTCCAGGAGGGCAAGATCCAAGCCATCAGCGACTCGGATGGGGTGAACTACCCCTGGTACGGCAACACCACAGAGACCTGCACCATCGTGGGCCCCACCAAGAGGGACTCCAAGTTCATCATCAGCATGAATGACAACTTTTACCCCAGCGTCACATGGGCCGTGCCCGTCAGCGAGAGCAACGTGGCCAAGCTCACCAATATCTACCGGGACCAGAGCTTCACCACCTGGCTGGTGGCCACCAACACCTCCACCAACGACATGATCATCCTGCAGACGCTGCACTGGCGCATGCAGCTCAGCATCGAGGTGAACCCCAACCGGCCCCTGGGCCAGCGCGCCCGGCTGCGGGAGCCCATCGCCCAGGACCAGCCCAAAATCCTGAGCAAGAATGAGCCCATCCCGCCCAGCGCCCTGGTCAAGCCCAATGCCAACGATGCCCAGGTCCTCATGTGGCGGCCCAAGTACGGGCAGCCGCTGGTGGTGATCCCGCCCAAGCACCGGTGACAGCCAGGACCACCCGCTAGGTTAGACTCACAAATAATAATACCGCTGAAAACAAAACTCAGACTCACTCTTCAGTCATTCAGCAAGATACAACCATTCTACCCTCTCCAGCGGGCGGATCTCACTGTGCTGATGCCCCCGGGAAGGCCTCCCCGGCTCTCGGCACCTGCTTCCTTTCAGGGAGAGGGGAGATCTAAGCAGGACAGACAGACCCCACGTGCGCCCTCAGGGTGACCTCTGGTCTCCTTGCCTCTCCTTTTTCTCAGTTTCAGTCGCTCACTTGTAACAGATTCCCTGAAACACTGCTTTTTCCGTTTTTTAAAAAAACTCCTCTTTTGGGGGCTCAGGGGCAGGAGGAGGGGGAGCTGATTAGGAGGGAAGCTCCAGCCCCCGATCAAAGAGACAGATCCACACTGCTGCCGATTTGTGGCGCTGGCCGGCCTTCCCCCCAGGTCCCTCCGCCCTCTGTCATGCGGCCTTATGTAGACTTGCTTTGCCAAACTTTTGCCTTAAGCTGAATTGAAAGGAAGAAAACCAATCGGAGAAAGAAAGCAGGATCTCTTTTCTACCGGACTTTTCCTCTTCTGCCAGAGGTGGAGGGAGGGTTGGGGTCGCCCGCGAGAGTCTCTTGAGCCCTTCTTCCCGGTTGTCTTGGGAGAAGGGTGAGGATGGGCATTTAGACCCGAAACCAGCTGCTCACTCTTTCTTTTTGGCAGAAATAAAACCACAGGTAGATTCTGCCTGAACAGCCCCTTCTCTCCCTCCACCCCCAGGTCGTATCCCTGCACCTGCGGAGAGGGGCTGTGAGCTCTGGCGGGGGGTGGCTCCACCAGTCGCCTGGCCTCTTCTCCCCTCTCTTCCCAGCAGCCTTAACTTCCCTTGGGCGGCTCTAGGAGGAGAGAGGCAGGCTCCTGTGAGCCCAGGGAATTTTCACCCTCTCAGTCCTCAGGACCCACCCCCAGTTGAGTCCCTGGCCCTTCCTCCAGGTGTGTGGCTTTTTCCTTCTCCATCCACACTGGTCCCAAATGCCTGGGGGCCGGCCACCTGGACCGCCGACACACAGCCTCAATGTTAGTCTCAAAGGTAAGGAAGGCATTCACGTCCCTTCTTGCAGGGCATTTTAAGACTTGAATCGGGTGGGCCCCGGCCCCTGTGGCTGGCTGGCCCCTGGTGTACTGTAAAAGGGCCAAGACAGGGCTCGTTCTCAGGGGCGCCCCTCCCAGGCCCTCAGGGCAGCGGGACGGTGCAGTCAGGCTCTGGGTGCCACAGTGATGGAGGTGGAAGGCACCCAAGCTCTAGGGAAGTCTTGGGAGGCAGTCGGCCGAGCCCCTGCTTCCTGTCCTCAAATAAGTGAATCCAGGCCAAGGGCTGGGAGGGCTGGGTGGGCTTATCGTCGAGAGGGTTCAGAGCCACTCTGGAGGCTGGGCTGGCACAGTGGAGAGCAACAGGTGAGGACAGACGTCTGGAAGCCCATCCCTGGGACCTGCCCTCCCTCGGTCCCAGGTCACTGGAGCTCCAGGGCTTACTTAGTCCTGACCCATTGTGCCAGGGTTCTGAGCAGTGTCGGCCTTGTGGCCACTTGCAGGGGCTATTAGGGGACATCCCGCTGAAGCCACGCTCCTTCCAGCTTGCCAAACCCACAGCTACCCGCCCGGGACCCACACTCAGCCTAATAATTATCAAGCACAGAAAACCGTCCATTTAGAAAAATAATCCATTTCTGCTGCAGATGAGCCACTTGTAAGAGTCTCCGTGACAGCGTGGGACGGTGTGGGAACCAAAGTCCCTGCCCTGCTCCTTTGTCCACGGGCTATTGCGTTTATTCAAGGGGTGCTTAATGACCGTTTAGCCACTGCCGTCGGTCTCCGGGCCCAGCTCGTGCCAGGAGGCTGTCCTGGGACACACTGGGCTGGAGCTGCCGGCTGGCACGGTGCTCAGGGGGCCCCTGATGGGGGCCAGGACCTCCCCGCAGAAACTGCAGGTTCTCTTGTGAGGATGGAGGCCGTGCCACCCCGAAAGGCAGTAGCCTTAGGGGAACAGTGGGTCCCAGCTGCATGTCTGAGGATGGGTGGGGACAGGGCTGGGACTCAGCTTTCATTCACTGGAGACTTCTCCACTCAGGTCTTTGTTGCACTAAAGCAGGGACAGGACCCTGGGGGTTCAGGAAGCGGGTCTCAGGCCGCTGGTTTATTCCTGGAGGTGGGGCTGGAGACCAGAATGGAAAGGGGCTTCCTGAGCTGCTAGGGGGTGAAGGACCCCCGAACCCGCATTTCTTGAGTGAGAGCAAACACTCGAGGCAGGAGCCAGCACCCCTCCCACTGCATGCCCGGCCCCCAGCCCACCTTGCCCCCTGACCCACCTTCACCCGTGCCCCTTCTTTCTGCCCTTCCTCACCGAAGAAGGGCTAGGAACACCCTGGAGAGGCTGCAGGTCCGGCCACGGACGCTCAGCTGAGCCCCGGTCTGCTCCTTCAGCCTCCTTGCTCATGTTGGAGCACAGGCCCCAGGCTTCCTGCCAGGGCCCCGATTCTTCTTATGTCCTCCAGCCCCGCCCTGGCGTGGACATCCACTCACTCCTTCCAGCAATAAGAACCGTCCTTGGTCGTGGAGAGTACTGTGAAACAAACCAATGCACTTACCAGGAGGCACAAGACTCTTGAAGAAGATGTACAATGAACCTTTTTTTTTTTACAAAAAACAAAAAGCAAATATTCATAAAGAGAAATAAAATGTAATTTTAAAGTAGGCTTGGCTAGGTCCTGGATGTTTCTGAAGTG